TAATAATATATTAATATATATTAAGATAATAATATTAATATATTAATTATATAATTAATATATTATATATAATATAAGATAATTATAATATATAATTGATAATATTGATATATTAATTAATATTATATCTCAATATATAGATATATTATAATTATATTATATAATTAATGTATTAATTAATATTATTATCTTAATATATATTAATATAATATTATTATATTTATATTATATATTATATATTTATATATTAATATAATATTATTATATTTATATTATATATTATATATTTATATATTAATATATAATGTTATATATTATATAATATATAATATTATATATTAATATATAATATTATATATTATATAATATATAAAATTATTATATATTAATATATAATGTTATATATTATATAATATATAAAATATTATATATTATATCATATTATATATATAATTTCATTTAAACTTGTATCTTAGAAATTCTTATCAGTAAGCGTACGTGATTTCATTTATTTATTATTCTTTTGGATACTGGACATAATCAGGTGGCCCCAATTCTTTACACTGGCAGCAAAGATAAGCAAATTCTTCCAGCAGGCCAAATTTGACCCCGCACTTGATGAGCGTGGTGGACACAGAGGGTTTTTTAATAGCATAGGAATGTTTTTTGCTTCCCACCGGACCCACTAGCCTCTAGTGCCACCGATTAATATTACCTTCCTTGAATCAGGAGGAAACCATTTGTGACTTCTCATATGTAAGATCTTCTAAGGGCAGAAACGCAATTGTCTTTGTATTCACTTCCCCGCCCACCCACACCCCTTCCATGGAGAGCCTGCAGCCAAGCTCAAGCTTTCAAAAAGGCGTGAGCTAATTCAATCATCCTTGCCGCTTTTTTGCTCCTCCAGGCTGTAGAGGGCGACAAAAACCGCGGAGGCGCATTGGGGTGGGGGGTGTCTACTGAAGGCCGCTCCCGACGTGCGCGTCTTTACGTAGACGTCGGGGGCGCAGCCGCGCTGTGCGCGGTGACTGGCGGCTGCACTGGCGGCAGCTGGAGGTGTAATAGTGCGGGTAGTGGGTTTGGAGAAGTTCCGAGGCGGCGGTGGCGCCGGTCAGGACAAGGATAGCGGAACCGGGCCCTGGGCTTGTCGCTCACCATGCCGACAGTAGAGGAGCTTTACCGCAATTATGGCATCCTGGCCGATGCCACGGAGCAAGTGGGCCAGGTGAGTTGAGTCCCCGGGCGGCCTGCAGGGCCATGTGTCTTTCCTGCTTTATTTTTTATTTCAGCATAAAGATGCCTATCAAGTGATATTGGATGGTGTGAAAGGTGGTACTAAGGAAAAGCGATTAGCAGCTCAATTTATTCCGAAATTCTTTAAGCATTTTCCAGAATTGGCTGATTCTGCTATCAATGCACAGTTAGACCTCTGTGAGGATGAAGATGTATCTGTAAGTTTATGAATGACACTTCATAGCAATCTTTTGGTTAATTTTTGTTTGAAATCATGCCCAGATTCGACGTCAAGCAATTAAAGAACTGCCTCAATTTGCCACTGGAGAAAATCTTCCTCGAGTGGCAGATATACTAACGCAACTTTTGCAGACAGGTAAGGGATTTTATTATTACCTTTTTCTCTAATATATTCATTATGCCACTTTTTCTTTATCCAGATGACTCTGCAGAATTTAACCTAGTGAACAATGCCCTATTAAGTATATTTAAAATGGATGCAAAAGGTAAGGCCAGTTCTTATTCTGAATTGTGTTTGGACTTGCTACAGGCAACTATTTTGTTTTGCAGGGACTTTAGGTGGGTTGTTCAGCCAAATACTTCAAGGAGAGGACATTGTTAGAGAACGAGCAATTAAATTCCTTTCTACAAAACTTAAGACTTTACCAGATGAAGTCTTAACAAAGGAAGTGGAAGAGCTTATACTAACTGAATCCAAAAAGGTGAGCTTTGGTCTTCATTTGGTGGAAATTCTCATACTCTTATTCTGAATTGTCTCTTTTCCAGGTCCTAGAAGATGTGACTGGTGAAGAATTTGTTCTATTTATGAAGATACTGTCTGGGTTAAAAAGCTTACAGACAGTGAGTGGAAGACAGCAACTTGTAGAGTTGGTGGCTGAACAGGCCGACCTAGAACAGACCTTCAATCCCTCGGATCCTGACTGTGTGGACAGGCTCTTACAGTGCACTCGGCAGGCAGTACCCCTCTTCTCTGTGAGCTCTTTATTTTTACACACCCGGTATTATCGACAATGCATTTTCTTTGGATTTCTTACAGAAAAATGTCCATTCCACAAGGTTTGTGACATATTTCTGTGAGCAGGTTCTCCCTAACCTCGGTACCTTGACTACCCCAGTGGAAGGTCTTGATATACAGTTGGAGGTAAGCAAAAATTTCAGCTTTAGCACTGATAAAAAAAACAGTAATAGTGAATTGTGTGTTTTAGGTATTGAAATTGTTGGCGGAGATGAGTTCATTTTGTGGTGACATGGAAAAACTAGAAACAAATTTAAGGAAACTATTTGATAAGTTATTGGTAAGAACTTTTTCCTTTCCTTATGGGATAGTGATTGCAAAATCTGTATATTTTTCTCTCTTAGGAATACATGCCCCTCCCTCCAGAAGAGGCAGAAAATGGAGAGAATGCTGGTAATGAAGAACCCAAGCTACAGTTCAGTTATGTGGAATGTTTGTTGTACAGTTTTCACCAGTTGGGCCGAAAACTTCCAGATTTCTTAACAGCCAAACTGAATGCAGAAAAGCTCAAAGATTTCAAAATCAGGTGATATATGATTGAGGTGGCTCAATCCTTGGAATTGCTAATTAACAAATACATTTTCATTTAGGCTGCAGTACTTTGCACGGGGCCTGCAAGTTTATATCAGACAACTTCGCTTAGCTCTCCAGGGTAAAACGGGTGAGGCCTTAAAAACAGAAGAGGTAAGAATACTGGCTCACATTTCATAAACTGCCAATTTGTCTTAATTTTCCTTTCCCTTTGTAGAACAAGATTAAAGTCGTTGCATTGAAAATAACAAACAATATCAATGTTTTAATCAAGGTAAGTCTGTAATACCAAGTGACATTTCTGCATTAGAATTCTTGCCTGATTTCTGTCTCTGCAGGATCTCTTCCACATTCCTCCTTCTTATAAGAGCACAGTAACACTATCCTGGAAACCTGTACAAAAGGTTGAGATTGGGTAAGAAATATATTTAAAAGAGATTTAAGTGTTTTTTGAATTGCTCTTCTTCCTATTGTTACAGGCAAAAGAGAGCCAGTGAAGATACAACTTCAGGTTCACCACCCAAGAAATCTTCAGCAGGACCAAAAAGAGATGCCAGGCAGATTTATAACCCTCCCAGTGGGAAATATAGCAGCAATTTGGGCAACTTTAATTATGGTGAGCGTTTCCGTTTGGGTACAAGGAATATGGTCTCAGAATTGAATTACTTTTCTTTCTGCAGAAAGGGGGGTCAAAAAAGACATCAAGACATCACCCTAGTAAGACATAATGGCAAAAAAATTGATTGCAAAATTGACTGAAAAGGTATTTTTCAAGCCTCCAAGATTGTGGATCAAAAACAGCAAAACCAAGCTCTCTCTATTGTTGCTAACAAGATTGCTATAATGAGGAAGTTTAGAAGTTAATGAAGAGATTTGATCTCATTTACATATGATTAAAAGTCCAGCCTTGTGATAACTTCGATCAGTTTTCTTCATGGGACGACACCTTTGAGGACCATTTCTCTGTGGCTATAAAAGTGACTGACCAATGGATGAGAGACTCTTGTTCTGTACATCACAAGTGACTTGATTTTTCAGCAAAAGATATGCTTAGTTTATATCAGTAGCTGAAACACACTCAGACGCACATACACACATAGCACCTATTTGGCAGTATTCTGAGAAGCTTATGTAGCTGATAAAGCAGTGAAAAAAACTCAGCCTTTAGATCTACATTTGTGTGAGTCCAGTTGCGTGAAATACTGTGATCAAAACAAAAATTGCATATTTATTGCATTCAAAGGGACATTTTGTAGTCTAACCTGATTTTCGAAATTGATTATTGATAATTTAAGATATTTTTCATAGTTATATGAGTTACCTTTAGTAATGATAGACAATAAATAAAGAACTAAGAAGTTGTCATGAAAGTCATAGCCAGAGCAGGTAGATAAGAGAAAGAAATAAAGGGCATCCAAACTAGAATGGAGAAGTCAAATTGTTCTCTATGCAGATGACATGATGTTATATATATAAAAACAAAACTAAAGACTCTACCAAAAAACTCATAGAACTGATAAATTTAGAAAAGTTAGAAGATACAAAATTAGTATACAAAAATCAGTAGCATTTCTATGCATGAACAGTGAACTAGCTGAAAAAGAAATCAAGGTAACCCCATTTATAATAGCTGTGAAAAAAATCTAGGAATAAATTAACCAAGAAGGTAAAATATTTCTATACAAGGAAAACTACAAAACACTGATGAAAGAAATTGAAGGAGATACAAACAAATTGAAAGACACTCCGTACTCATGGATTAGAGGAATTAATATATTTTAAATGACCATGCTACCCAAAGTGATCTCCAGATTCAATACAACTTCTATCAAAATAACTGACATTCTTCACAGAAATTGCCACCAAAAAAAATTCTTAAAATTTATATGGAACCACAAGACCCCAAATAGCCAAAGCAATACTGAGCAAAAAGAACAAAGCTGGAGTTATCACACTACCAGATCTCAAAATATAAATCAAAAATGTAGTAACCAAAACAGCCTGATACTGGCATAAAAATAGATACAGAGCAATGGAACAGAACAGAGAACCAGAAATTAATCCACGTATCTACAGCCAACTGATTTTTTACAAAGGTGGCAAGAATACTCATTGGAGGGACAAAAAAAAAAGGGACAGTCTCTTCAATAAATGGTGCTGAGAAAACTGGGTATCCATATGCAGAAGAATGAAACTAGATCCGCACCTCCCACCCTGTACAAAAACCAACTCAAAATGGATGAAAGACCTAAATGTAAGACCTAAAACAATAAAACTACCATAAGAGAAAACAAGAAGCACTTCAGGACATTGGTCTGGGAAAAGATTTTATGACTGAGACCTAAAAGCACAGGCAACAAAAACATGGGATCATATCAAATTAAAAAGCTTCTGTGCAGCAGAGGAAACCATCAACAGTGAAAAGACAGCTTACAGAATGGGAGAAAATATTTGTAAACTACTCATGCAACAGAGGATTAATATTCAGAATATAGAAGATATTCAAACATCTTAATAGCAAAACAAATCTAGATTAAAAATGGGCAAATCATCTGAACAGACATTTCTCAAAAGAAGACGTACAAATGGCCAATAAATGTATGAAAAAATTCTAAACACTAAGCATCAGGGTAATGCACATCAAAACCACAATGAGTAAGTTGGAAGTTCAGGGAAGAGATTTTATCTCATTTACATATGATTAAAAGTCAGACATTGGCACCCCCATGTTTATTGTAGCACTATTCATTAGCCAAGACATGGAATCAACCCAGAATCAACAGGTGCATCAACAGGTGAATGGCTAAACAAGATGTGGTATTATACACAATGGGATACTATTCAGCCATAAAAAAAGAATGTCCTTTCATTTGCAGCAACATGGAAGGAACTGGAGGACTTTATAGTAGGTGAAATAAGCCAGCAATGGAAAATTAAACAATGCATGTTCTCACTCATGTGGAAGTTTTAAAAAGTTAATCTTATAGAAGTAAAAATTAGGACAGCGCATACTAGAGGCTGAGAAGATAGGGGGAAGGAAGGGATAGGGAGAGATTTGTGGGAGGATGCAAAATAACATAGGAATAAGCCCTAGTGTTGTGTACCACTATAGCATGACTATAGTTAATATATACTTTAAAATAGAAGAATATTGAATGTTCCCAACACAAAGAAATTATAGGTGTTTGAGATGATGGATATGCTTGTTACCCTGAGCTGATAACTGTACATTCTTTGTATCAAAGTATTCTACCCCACGAATATGTAGAATTATTATTCGTGAATTTGAAGAATTAAGTTTTTTAAAAAGTGTACGGGCTGGGCACAGTGGCTCACACCTGTAGTCCCAGCACTGAGGCAGGACGATCCCTTGAGGCCTGCAGTTTGAGATCAGCCTGGCAACAAAATGAGGACCTGTCTCTACAAAAAAAAAAAATAGCCAAACATGGTGGTGTGCATCTGTAGCCCTAGCTACTGGGGAGTCTGAGGCAGAAAGATCACTCTAGTCCAGAAGTTCAATGTTATGGTGAACTGTGAACGCACCACTGCACTCCAGCCTGAGCAACACAGCAAGACCCTCCAAAAAAAGTGTAGTTATCGTAACATCACCTTGAAACAACTTTGTTACTGGGATACATTTAATTAAGCAACTACCATGAATGTAGTCGGTACCTTGCCTTACGTGCTTCAGTATATATGTTGTTCTTGTTTTATGTACAGGCTAAATTTGTAGATTGAATAGCAGAATATTAGTTCTGTTCTTATAGGGCCTACTGCTGTATTCAGAGTTATGAGCTACGTTTCTTCTGCGTTTGCTGCACCATGAAATCCTAAGCAAGACCTAAACCCTTGTTCGCTTTTTCGTAGAGCAGAGAGGAGCCTTCAGGGGAAGTAGAGGTGGCCGAGGTTGGGGCACACGAGGAAATCGTAGTCGGGGAAGACTCTACTGAATAAGACATCAGCATTCTTCAGCATTGTCATGAGCTTAATATACTTAAATTCTACTACTCATTGGATTGCCGGGGATGTCCCTTTAAACAGACTGCTGCCTTCAGCTAAAAACTTAATGTTCTTTATACCTTTGTATGTATGACCTACTTTTGTAACAGACCATGGTTGTGTCCAAGGTAAAACCACAGTGATATTTTTGGATGCTTTGTCTGCAATCTTGACTTGTTTTTGCAGTATCATTATTCAGACTTCAAATTGTGAATCTTTTAAACATCTTGATAATTTGTTGTTGAGAGCTGTTCATTCTAAAATGTAATGAAATTCAGTCTAGTTCTGCTGATAAAGATCATCAGTTTTGAAAGGTTACTGATTTTCCTCTTCCCTCTTAGTTTTTTACCCAATATATGGAGAAGAGTAATGGTCAATCTTAACATTTTGTTTTAATTGTTTAATAAAGCTGCTGGGCAGTGGTGCAGCATTCCTACCTAGTGTCATAAAAGCAAAATACTTACATAGCTTTCTTAAAATATAGGAATGACATTACATTTTTAGGAGAAAGTAAGTTGCTTTGCACCGCCTACTTAATTCTTTTCCATATATTGTGATACAAACTTTTGAATATGGAATCTTACTATTTGAATAGAAATGTGTATGTATAATATACATACATACATAAGCATATATGTGTGTGTGTGTGTGTATATATATATATATGCATGCTGTGAAACTTGACTACACAACATAAATCACTTTTTAAATTCCAGGAACGGGTAGTCTGACACGGTGATTATCCTTTTGAGGCTGAATCCGTTATTAACTTGTTATTTAGGTTTTTACTCCCAGTAGCAAGGGATTCTAAGTTAGTTGCACTTACATGATTATTGTTATTTAAAACTAAGAATAAAGGCTGCATTTTCAAAGATAAATTGGAATTGCTGTTGGTGAAATAACAACCAAAATACTGAATCTGATGTACATACAGGTTTCTACAGGAAGAGATGGTATAATTTACAATTTGGAGATTTAATAACCAGGGCTACCCAGAAAAAGTGACTTGATAACATGGTACCAATAAGTAAGGGATGCTCTCTCGGTTTGCTTTTGCCACTTTCAAGATTTTAACTTCTCAGGTTATTAATCAAAATTATTGTATAAGTTAGCCAATAGAATTTTTAGGTTAAAACAACAGATGGGGGGTTTGTGGAGTGTTTAATGTCATGGGCATTTTTAGTAGGATAGACCCTTTGTTCTGCATTTGAATGTTTCGTATATTTTTGTTTCACAGTTAATCTTCCCTCCCCAAGTTTGCTATTCAAATCAACTGCCTGAATGACATTTCTAGTAGTCTGATGTATTTTTCTGAGGAATAGTTTGTGATTCCAATGCAGGTGTCTTCATTACCATTACCTCTACACTGCAGAAGAAGCAAAACTCCTTTATTAGAATTACTGCACATGTGTATGGGGAAAATAGTTCTGAAAGGCTAGAATGATACAAGTGAGCAAAAGTTGGTCAGCTTGGCTATGGAGTGGTGGCAATAATCTCTAAACATTCCAAAAGACCATGAGCTGAACCTAAACTCCCTTGGAATCTGAACAAAGGAATATAAAATTGCCATTTGAAAACTGACCAGCTAATCTGGACCTCAGAGATAGATCAGCCAGTGGCCCAAAGCCATTTCAAGTACAGAAATTATAGAGACTACAGCTAAATAAATTTGAACATTAAATATAATTTTACCACTTTTTGTCTTTATAAGCATATTTGTAAACTCAGAACTGAGCAGAAGTGACTTTACTTTCTCAAGTTTGATACTGAGTTGACTGTTCCCTTATCCCTCACCCTTCCCCTTCCCTTTCCTAAGGCAATAGTGCACAACTTAGGTTATTTTTGCTTCCGAATTTGAATGAAAAACTTAATGCCATGGATTTTTTTCTTTTGCAAGACACCTGTTTATCATCTTGTTTAAATGTAAATGTCCCCTTATGCTTTTGAAATAAATTTCCTTTTGTAATTTTGTTTTGTGTCTTGATGTGTTATAATTATGGTA